GTCCGCGCGCATCCTTCCCAGGCCGGAGTCCGCGGACCCCGCCTGGCCGCGCCCCTCCGCCCCTCCTCCCCGCCCCCCGGCTCCAGCTCCGGCTCCGGCTGTCAGTTCCCCGCGGTGGCTCTGCGGCCTTCGGGCGTCCCTGCGAGGCTTTGTACCCGGCGCCGTCCCGGCCTTCTGCGCCCCTTTCCTGCCTTGGAACCTCCCGGCCGACCCGGCCCGGAAGGCGCCACCCGCTCCCGCGTGCCCTTCCCCACGCGTGCAGGCTGCTCCCGCCCGCCCCCGGGCTTGCAGGCACCTCGCTGCCCGAGATTCCTCGTGTCTAACTTCTTAGGAGACCGCTGCTTTCTGCCTCCGTGTGTCGCGATGTGTGGCTTTGGTGGACGTCTGTGAAGGAAATCCAGCCTCTCGCGTGTGTAGTTGGCAAAAGGAGGAGTATTTCTGTTGATGGTGGGCAGCGCCTCCCGGTCCTAACCCAGGGCTCCGTTCGTTGCACCTCCTCTGTGCAGTTTCCGTAGGTCACACTTGTGTCTTTTTGTATGCTAATTTGTGCCCCGTTTCTTTACATTCTATGGGGGTAGCGAGCTTGTCTGCTGTGTTCAAGACCGTTTCTCCCGGGCGCAGGGTAGGTGCTGAAAGAATGCTCATGAATGAGGGAATTCCAGGCAGTGCTTAATCAGACCTCTGCTTCCCCAAAAGCTCCCCAAGGCATCTGGGTCTCAGGCATTACACATTTTCCATTCCGGGAAGGAGGCTTCCCGGACCCTGACAGCGCCTCCCACCCCCTGCATCTTCCTTCAGCCCTGCTCACCTCTGCACCCTCCCGGGGGCCTGTTGCTGCTCACAGTCACTTTCTTGTCTTTCTCCCCCACTGGCTTTCTAGATGCTTGAAGACAGCACATTTGACAGCCTTCTTATGCACTGGAACACAAGTGCTCGGGAAATAGTTGCTGAATAGATCAGCAGAAGCAGAGATCTCAAGGAGATTTCACAGCTCTCATTTTGGAGGTTGGAAACAGGTGGGGAGGCTGCGAATCTGTCCTGAAGTTAAAGAGGAGACAGCATTAGCCCTGGGTTCCTTTGGTGCTCTTACTTTTTCCCTCTGGGCCTCTCTTCTCCCTTGGCCTCTCCTGGCCTCCTTGATTGAGGTAGTGGGAGGTAGTTATAATAGCTTACAGTATTATATCTATAATACTATTATAATAGCTAGTTATAATAGCTAGCTGTGTGACCTTGGATTGGCTGTTTATCCTTTCTGAGTCTCAGTGTTCTCATCTGTAAGATGGCGATAATGATGATTCTCATTTGGCAGAGTTGTTGGAATAGTAACCATAGAATGTGAGTTCCTGTCTTGCATCAGGGGCTCATTAAAAGTGGGTGTATTTTCTTCTTCTTCTTTTTTTTTTTCCCCTGGAGAGCCCACTGTACCCTTTTCTTGGGTTCAAGACCTGGAGCCTTCTCGATTTTCTCTTTTATTGTTGATTTGGCCCCAAAGGCCCCTCTGCACTTCCTCCAGGGCATTTGTATTTCATCCTTAAAAGACTTTTGCTGAAGACCCAGCCTGGTGTCATGGAGCTCACAGTCTCGCAGGACTACAGCACAGCCCTGGTGAAGCGTGGTGGCTCTTCTGTCACCTGCCCTGTGTGGGAGCAGCCGGAGGTGGGGGATGGGGCTCTCGCTCTGAGGAGGGAGCATTTGGTTTGACTCCTAGAGGCCAGAGCAGAGGTGGAAAGGAGCAAGGAGCAGGTGGAAGGGCACCCGGAGAGGTTTGTGAGGTGCTGGGATGGCAGTGAGAGCTGCTGCGGGCGCTTGGGCTCCCACCTGCAGAGTCTCAGGTGTCACCTCGGCCTCCGTGGCCCCTCAGACTAGGACTGCCCTGCCTCCACATCCCGAGCCTCAGGACTTCCGTGTGGGTGGCAGGTGCTTTCGGAATGGATGCCCTTCCGCCTAGTGTCTGCCCTCCTAGTACAGCAGGGGGCCGGCATGCTTCATGCTCCCTGTGAGGGTCGACTGGCGTATGCACGTCCTTCAGCAGTGTCCTTGGGCCAAGTGTGGCACTGAGTCCTGCAGACACCCAGGGAGAGGGCAGGAGGCACCGGGTCAGAAATCTGGGGCAGGTGAGGAGCATGGGCATCTGCGTCAGGAGAGACTTCCTCTCTGAAATCCCCACCTGGGGCCATCACGGCCTGCATTGTGTGTGAATACATTTCTGAATGTTATAAAACATCAGTGGGAAAGAAAAGCTTGAGGGTAGCTTTGCTAAAGCTTCTGTTTGGTTCCGTGACCATTTACTGAGTTGTGACGGTACCAAGAACACAGGAGGAATGAGGCTTCTTTCTTCAAGAACTTGGCCAGCGAGCAATTCAACACAAGATAGGTGACGAATGATGTGACCAAGGGAAGCACAGGGGCCATGTGAGCCTGGGGCCTGGACCCTGGGAGCACCTGGGAAGCCCTCCTGGGGGAGATGGCCCTTGAGCTGGTATTGGTCAGGTGTCTTCTGCTTATAAGTCGTGGACAGCTGTATGATTTCCTGTGGCTCCTGTAAGAAAGTCCCACAGACTTGGTTGCTTAAAAGTAGCACAAATTTGTTCTTTTCCAGTTAGGCCGGTCAGAAGTCCAAAGTCGGCTCTCCCTGTGGTGGCTCCTGGGGCTCTGGGCTGGCATGGTGTGGGCAGTTGTGGGCATTGGAGGAGAGACATCCTGGGCTCAAGTCTCCCGGGGAAGACTGATGGCTCAGTGTGGGCCATGTGTTCCTCCTTGAAGCAATCACTGCAGTCTCTGGCTGGAATCGGGGAGCAGCTCTCCCCATACATGGAATTGGGTCAGGGTCCTCCACAAAACAAGGGAAGTTGAGCGACAAAAATAGCCCACAGAGAACAAAAAGGAACAAACCAGCATGTGTGCCTGCTGGATTCACACAGGACCAGACTGAGTCTGGTCCTCAGGAATACCTGGCCCACATGCAGCATCTGCGTGCACTGTGGGTGGAGGCGGGACGCTGGGCCAAGGATGCAGCGTCTGGGTGCACTGTGGGTGGAGGCGGGACCCTGGGCCAAGGATGCAGCGTCTGGGTGCACTGTGGGTGGAGGCGGGACCCTGGGCCAAGGCCCCTCTCAGGCTGCCTGGTCATGTCCTCTCGGTTCCCACACATGCCGGGAGCATGCAGGGGGTGAACCATTAGCACAACCCTTCTCAAACTTTTTGGTCTCAGATCCCTTTACCCTTTAAAAGATTATTGAGGACCCCAAAGAACTTTTGTTTATGTGAGTTATATCTACCAATGTTTACTGCCATAGAAGTTAAAACTGAGAAATGTTAAAAATATTAATTTATTTAAAAATAAGGCTGTGACATGTTAACATAAAAACATTTTTTACAAAAACCAACTATATTATCCAAAACAAAAAAAAATTTAGAAGAGTGGGATTCTTTTGCATTCTTGCAAATATCTTTACAGTCTCCTTAAGAGAGGACAGCTGAAGGCTCCTGTTTGCTTCTGTACTCAGTCTGTTGCCTTGTGTTGCCTTGGTTGAAGTATGTGAAGGAAATCCATCCCGATCTAGTTAGGGAGGAGTCTCTTGGGTCATTGTGGATATTCTTTGCTGCTGCATTGAAACCCTACGAGCAGAAGTTTCTTAAGGATTTGTTCTAAAGCAGAGTCTCCACCATGTGAATGAACTCTTCGTGCTCTGACATTAAACTCCTTTGGTCTGTCTTGCACTTTGGGTGGATGTTTTCTTCTTGCAGGATTTTGTACCATTACGCATTGTTCAGAAAATATTGGTTCACGGAGTCATGCAGACCTTCCAACTATTGACACATTTAATGGTGTAACCTTAGAAGATCACGTTATATCACTGCCCCTCTCATCAGGAAAGTCTTGAAGAAGTGTGAAGCTAGTAGGCTCATGGTAGAGGATACAAATGTTCTTAATTCTCATTTTTGCTTGGAAACTCCATTTTTGTTGCAGTTGTTTTCCCGGAAGTGACATGCTAACTTTGTTCACGTTTGAGAAGATGTCTGCCAAGTACCCATGTTTGTCTCTCAGTCATTCTTCTTAGTGAAAATGGTGTTGAATAATAAAAGCGGTGTGTTCAGCATGCAGCCCAGTCACAGCCAGGCTTCCCCGGGGATGACTGTTGCCTTTCAGTTTGCAGCAGAAATGCTTGTTGTGTATTTTCCATTTCGTCTCACAAAATTAAGAACGTGTGTACTCAAAGGTCAAGAAGTAATAAGATTAATAGTTTTTCCGGCTTCACCAAGGATGTTCTTACTTGAAGCTGCCTTGTTCTTTTCTGTGAGAGGTTGGGAGGACCTCACTCAACCCAACCAGCCTTGGGTTGAGTGAGGCCCCAGTGGCTTTCCCTGCTGCTGCCTCTGCCCCACCATGCCACCATGGTGAAAGAGATAACACCTGGGTGTCATGAAAATAGTTTTGACCTTGTAGAGCCCCTGACAGGATCCTGTTGAACCTTGGGTTTGGGGAATGTACTTAGAGAGCTGCTGTCTTAGAAGGCCAAACCCACTTCTTTTTCTCCTTACTCGCCATTTTAGTTTACGGAATTCAACCTCTTCTTGAGGTTCAGATCTTTGGATTCTGTGTTGGCTAGAGAAGATTTAGATCCCGGTCTGGCTGGACAGGATCAGATAACACTCAAAACGGGCCAAGACCCACCAAGAAGCTGGTAACACCTGAAACCTGTCCCCAAATGGCTTTAGCAACAAGAGACTTTGTTCATGTAGCTGAAGTGTCGTGGGGTGACCAACTGAGGTCTCTAATAATGACATGGGGACCCAGTGGCCCTCACTCCTACCTTTTCCTCTCTGCTTGTTTTTATGTGTGTCCTAAGGTGGCCCCGGGCAGTTTCAGGCTGACCACCTCTTGGCCCAAGGGCTGTATTCCCTCTCTCATGCTCCCTGGGTCCCCTACAAGACAGTCTTAACGCTAGGACTGTATTTCAGCAGCCACCCACCCCTGGTGTCCTTGTGTGGTATCCAACTTACACAGCTGAATAAAACATCCCTTCATGTCCCCATCCGGAACCAGCCACAGAGGTCAGGAGAGTCGTGCCCTGAGTCTGGCCCACTATTTCTCCATTTTATTTTTATTTCTGAAAAGGTAATTCGCATAGTTCAAAGTTGACAAGGATACACAGGAAAAGTGAATCATCCCATGTTGACCCCAGGTACCTGGTGTATCACCCTAGATACAGTGTGTCCCAAAACGTGCTTGTCCCTCCCCACCCACAGAGAGCGCGCCAGCCTTGGAAGGAATCCACGGCATTCCAGTGTGTCCTCAAGTGGCTGGACGGACCGGTAATTAGGCAGGTAACAAAATGTGCTGTTAGCAAATGCGTGTTCTCTTGAGGGTCAATTCCCCGTTGTCTCCTAGGGCGTGCTGGAGGTACTGTCAGAGGTTGAATGCCATCTGCGAGTGTCTTTCTTTGATGTCACCTACCGGCACTTCTTTGGGAGGACGTGGAAAACCACAGTGAAGCCGACGAAGAGACCGCCGTCCAGGATCGTCTTTAATGAGGTGGGCCCTGGTGATGGTGGCAGGGGCTGCTCACTCAGACCATCCTCTGGCTTCTGTTCTGCAGCCCTTGTATTTTCACACATCCCTAAACCACCCTCATATCGTGGCTGTGGTGGAAGTGGTCGCTGAGGGCAAGAAACGGGATGGGAGCCTCCAGACATTGTCCTGTGGGTTTGGAATTCTTCGGATCTTCAGCAACCAGCCGGACTCTCCTATCTCTGCTTCCCAGGACAAAAGGTACCTGCCTTGTTTCTACAACCCTGGGGTTTCTGACGACTGTTCTCTGGGTCCTGTCTTCCAGGTTGCGGCTGTACCATGGCACCCCCAGAGCCCTCCTGCACCCGCTTCTCCAGGACCCCGCAGAGCGTAAGAGCCAGACCTGGCCTTGGCAGCACTCAATCAGTTGATCACATTGTGTTTTCTTCACCAGAAAACAGACACATGACCCTCATTGAGAACTGCAGCCTGCAGTACACGCTGAAGCCACACCCGGCCCTGGAGCCTGCGTTCCACCTTCTTCCTGAGAACCTTCTGGTGTCTGGTCTGCAGCAGATACCTGGCCTGCTTCCAGCTCATGGAGAATCCGGTAAGGGCGTCTTTGATTCTCTCCACTTGGTGGGATGACCCTTTTCGCACCCTCACTGTTTCAGGCGACGCTCTCCGAAAGCCTCGCCTCCAGAAGCCCATCACGGGGCACTTGGATGACTTATTCTTCACCCTGTACCCCTCCCTGGAGAAGTTTGAGGAAGAGCTGCTGGAGCTCCACGTCCAGGACCACTTCCAGGAGGTGTGGAGTCAGAAGCGTGATGGGGGGCAGGGGCCGGGGCTCATTCCTTCTGTGCCTCTTCCAGGGATGTGGCCCACTGGACGGTGGTGCCCTGGAGATCCTGGAGCGGCGCCTGCGTGTGGGCGTGCACAATGGTCTGGGCTTCGTGCAGAGGCCGCAGGTCGTTGTACTGGTGCCTGAGATGGATGTGGCCTTGACGCGCTCAGCTAGCTTCAGCAGGAAAGTGGTCTCCTCTTCCAAGACCAGGTATTGTCTCTTGGGTCCCCAGGGATGGGTGGTAATGTGTCCCTGGTTTGTGTTTCTGACCCAGCTCCGGGAGCCAAGCTCTGGTTTTGAGAAGCCGCCTCCGCCTCCCAGAGATGGTCGGCCACCCTGCATTTGCGGTCATCTTCCAGCTGGAGTACGTGTTCAGCAGCCCTGCAGGAGTGGACGGCAATGTAAGAACAGCCCTTTTGCACTCGGTTTCCTCTCATACACCGATGTGCTTTGTTTTAATTCTAGGCAGCTTCGGTCACCTCTCTGTCCAACCTGGCATGCATGCACATGGTCCGCTGGGCTGTTTGGAACCCCTTGCTGGAAGCTGATTCTGGAAGGGTGACCCTGCCTCTGCAGGGTGGGATCCAGCCCAACCCCTCGCACTGTCTGGTCTACAAGGTACCCTCAGCCAGCATGAGCTCTGAAGAGGTAAATTATTAGGTATTTCTTATGCATCTCCGGTGGCCATCACTGCTCTTCTGGTCCATTGCAGGTGAAGCAGGTGGAGTCGGGTACACTCCGGTTCCAGTTCTCGCTGGGCTCAGAAGAACACCTGGATGCACCCACGGAGCCTGTCAGTGGCCCCAAAGTGGAGCGGCGGCCTTCCAGGAAACCACCCACGTCCCCTTCGAGTAAGTGTTTCCAGAGAGCTGACTGGCCAGGCTCCCTCTCCTACCCCACTGTGCTTCCTCCCAGGCCCGCCAGCGCCAGTACCTCGAGTTCTCGCTGCCCCGCAGAACTCACCTGTGGGACCAGGGGTAAGTCCAGGCCCCCCACGGCCTCCTTCAGAGAGCCCCTCACCTGTGCTCTCTTTCCTTCCAGTTGTCAATTTCCCAGCTGGCGGCCTCCCCGCGGTCCCCGACTCAGCACTGCTTGGCCAGGCCTACTTCACAGCTACCCCATGGCTCTCAGGCCTCCCCGGCCCAGGCAGTAAGTGCCGCCCACCTGCCGCCTTGCCTTCCTGGCCTCACTTGGAAGCCCTCGTTTTGTTCAGCAGGAGTTCCCGTTGGAGGCCGGTATCTCCCACCTGGAAGCCGACCTGAGCCAGACCTCCCTGGTCCTGGAAACATCCATTGCCGAACAGTTACAGGAGCTGCCGTTCACGCCTTTGCATGCCCCTATTGTTGTGGGAACCCAGACCAGGAGGTGAGGTGTGGGTCTGGGTGGGATGGAACCAGGGGAGGCTACCTGAGGAGTCTCTGTGTCTCAGCTCTGCAGGGCAGCCCTCGAGAGCCTCCATGGTGCTCCTGCAGTCCTCCGGCTTTCCCGAGATTCTGGATGCCAATAAACAGCCAGCCGAGGCTGTCAGCGCTACAGAACCTGTGACGTTTAACCCTCAGAAGGAAGAATCAGATTGTCTACAAAGCAACGAGATGGTGCTACAGTTTCTTGCCTTTAGCAGGTAAATCCTTGAATATTCTGTTACTCATCTGGCTCAGTTAACCCAGAGCTGTTGTTGGATTCAGAGTGGCCCAGGACTGCCGAGGAACATCATGGCCAAAGACTGTGTATTTCACCTTCCAGTTCTACCGCTTCCCACCCGCAACGACGCCACGACTGCAGCTGGTCCAGCTGGATGAGGCCGGCCAGCCCAGCTCTGGCGCCCTGACCCACATCCTCGTGCCTGTGAGCAGAGATGGCACCTTTGATGCTGGTGAGTACTCATGTGCATGGCAAAGGCAAGACACTTTTGGCCTCCTTTGGTGCCTCTTTGACAGGGTCTCCTGGCTTCCAGCTGAGGTACATGGTGGGCCCTGGGTTCCTGAAGCCAGGTGAGCGGCGCTGCTTTGCCCGCTACCTGGCCGTGCAGACCCTGCAGATTGACGTCTGGGACGGAGACTCCCTGCTGCTCATCGGATCTGCTGCCGTCCAGATGAAGGTAGCGGCTCTCTGGAAGGACAGGCACAGTGGCCAGCCTCTGAACGCGCTTTTCTCTTCTGCAGCATCTCCTCCGCCAAGGCCGGCCGGCTGTGCAGGCCTCCCACGAGCTTGAGGTCGTGGCAACTGAATACGAGCAGGACAACATGGTGGTGAGTGGAGACATGCTGGGGTTTGGCCGCGTCAAGCCCATCGGCGTCCACTCGGTGGTGAAGGGCCGGCTGCACCTGACTTTGGCCAACGTGGGTAAGAGTCCCCAGCCTTGTGCCATTTCTCCATCATGTCTTATGTTGGGATGTTTTTCATGTAGGTCACCCGTGTGAACAGAAAGTGAGAGGTTGTAGCACATTGCCACCGTCCAGATCTCGGGTCATCTCAAACGATGGAGCCAGCCGCTTCTCTGGAGGCAGCCTCCTCACGACTGGAAGCTCAAGGCGTGAGTTTACACTGTTGGGCCCATGTGTGGGTTCTACCTGACTCGCGCTCTGACCCTTTCGCAGGAAAACACGTGGTGCAAGCACAGAAGCTGGCGGACGTGGACAGTGAGCTGGCTGCCATGCTACTGACCCATGCCCGGCAGGGCAAGGGGCCCCAGGACGTCAGCCGCGAGTCGGATGCCACCCGCAGGCGTAAGCTGGAGCGGATGAGGTCTGTGCGCCTGCAGGAGGCCGGGGGAGACTTGGGCCGGCGCGGGACGAGCGTGTTGGTAAGGGTTTGTTCAGCTGTCACTGTCCTGGGGACCCTGTCCACCCATGTCCTCTTGTCTGCAGGCGCAGCAGAGCGTCCGCACACAGCACTTGCGGGACCTACAGGTCATCGCCGCCTACCGGGAACGCACGAAGGCCGAGAGCATCGCCAGCCTGCTGAGCCTGGCCATCACCACGGAGCACACGCTCCACGCCACGCTGGGGGTCGCCGAGTTCTTTGAGTTTGTGCTTAAGAACCCCCACAACACACAGCACACGGTGACTGTGGAGATCGACAACCCCGAGCTCAGGTGAGGTCTCAGTGGTGCCCGTCCTGCCCCAGCTGCCCTGACGCCTGGACACTGCCTCCCCCAGCGTCATCGTGGACAGTCAGGAGTGGAGGGACTTCAAGGGTGCTGCTGGCCTGCACACACCGGTGGAGGAGGACATGTTCCACCTGCGTGGCAGCCTGGCCCCCCAGCTCTACCTGCGCCCCCACGAGACCGCCCACGTCCCCTTCAAGTTCCAGAGCTTCTCTGCAGGGCAGCTGGCCATGGTGCAGGTGCGGGTGTCAGGCACACAGGGAAGTTGCATCCTGACCTGCTTGTGCTGTTCGGTTCCTGCAGGCCTCTCCTGGGTTGAGCAACGAGAAGGGCATGGACGCCGTGTCACCTTGGAAGTCCAGCGCAGTGCCCACTAAACACGCCAAGGTAAAGGGGCAACGGAGGACAAACTGATCTCGCCATCCCAACACTCAGCGTGGCCTCCTCACAGGTCTTGTTCCGAGCGAGTGGTGGCAAGCCCATCGCCGTGCTCTGCCTGACTGTGGAGCTGCAGCCCCACGTGGTGGACCAGGTCTTCCGCTTCTATCACCCGGAGCTCTCCTTCCTGAAGAAGGCCATCCGCCTGCCGCCCTGGCACACATTTCCAGGCAGGTCCTGCACTGACCCTGCAGCCCACATGGAAGACTCTTTTTGACATTTCCCCTGCTCCAGGTGCTCCGGTGGGAATGCTTGGTGAGGACCCCCCAGTCCATGTTCGCTGCAGCGACCCGAACGTCATCTGTGAGACCCAGAATGTGGTAGGTTGTGTTGTGGCCCCAGCTCAGGCAGAGTGCCCTGATGTGCTGCACATCTGGTTGGCAGGGCCCCGGGGAACCACGGGACATATTTCTGAAGGTGGCCAGTGGTCCAAGCCCGGAGATCAAAGACTTCTTTGTCATCATTTACTCGTAAGTGCACAGGCTTTGGGGACCTGGAGGCGGACAAGTGCAGATGGCTCCCATCCCACTGCAGGGATCGCTGGCTGGCGACACCCACACAGACGTGGCAGGTCTACCTCCACTCCCTGCAGCGCGTGGATGTCTCCTGCGTCGCAGGCCAGCTGACCCGCCTGTCCCTTGTCCTTCGGGGGACACAGACAGTGAGGAAAGTGAGAGCTTTCACCTCTCATCCCCAGGAGCTGAAGGTACGGCCTCTCTGGGGGCTGTTCTGAGCCTCTGTGCTCTGACCCGCCTCTCTCGCTCTTGAAGACAGACCCCAAAGGTGTCTTCGTGCTGCCGCCTCGTGGGGTGCAGGACCTGCATGTTGGCGTGAGGCCCCTTAGGGCCGGCAGCCGCTTTGTCCATCTCAACCTGGTGGACGTGGATTGCCACCAGCTGGTGGCCTCCTGGCTCGTGTGCCTCTGCTGCCGCCAGCCGCTCATCTCCAAGGTCTGTATGTGTGGCAGGCACAGGCTGAGGGGCCGCAGCGTCTCCCTGTCCCCTCCCTCCACAGGCCTTTGAGATCATGTTGGCTGCGGGCGAAGGGAAGGGTGTCAACAAGAGGATCACCTACACCAACCCCTACCCCTCCCGGAGGACATTCCACCTGCACAGCGACCACCCGGAGCTGCTGCGGTTCAGAGAGGACTCCTTCCAGGTGTGGTGGGGCTGTGCCTGGGACTCCTAGGGGTGGATGCTGGGATTTGGATGCTTATTTCCAGGTCGGGGGTGGAGAGACCTACACCATCGGCTTGCAGTTTGCGCCTAGTCAGAGAGTGGGTGAGGAGGAGATCCTGATCTACATCAATGACCATGAGGACAAAAACGAAGAGGCATTTTGCGTGAAGGTCATCTACCAGTGAGGGCTTGAGGGTGACGTCCTTCCTGCGGCACCCAGCTGGGGCCTGTCTGTGCCCCTCCTGCCCTGCAGGCTGTCCTCCCCGCCTCTCTGCAGCCTTTCACTTCAGTGCCCACCTGGCTGACCTGTGCACTTGGCTGAGGAAGCAGAGACCGAGCGCTGGTCATTTTGTAGTACCTGCATCCAGCTTAGCTGCTGCTGACACCCAGCAGGCCTGGGTTCCGTGAGCGCGAACTCCGTGGTGGTGGGTCTGGCTCTGGTGCTGCCATCTACGCATGTGGGACCCTCGTTATCGCTGTTGCTCAAAATGTATTTTATGAATCATCCTAAATGAGAAAATTATGTTTTTCTTACTGGATTTTGTACAAACATAATCTATTATTTGCTATGCAATATTTTATGCTGGTATTATATCTGTTTTTTAAATTGTTGAACAAAATACTAAACTTTTACACGTCTTCCCTTGGCAGTTTTCTTGAGTGTCTGCTGG